TATTTTCATAATCATTTGGCACTAGTATTGTTTTAGAATTATCATGATCTCCTAAATAGTGTCTGTAAATAAAGTCGCCTCTAATGGCAGGCGCGGGAGGCGAGGCTGAGGACCTCTCCGCGTTTGTATCGCGGCGATTGGCAACATAACTGCCTTATTTACATTAAATACGCCACAAGGTTACAGCGCGGATCAACGTCATTTGATCGCTGATGACTCCCTTAAACGCCCGGGCTGTGACTGATTCTTCGCGTCCCGCTGTCCACCGAGATTCACCCGGGAGTTTTTTTTTTTTTTTTTTTTTTTCCTCCCAGAAAAGAAACAGACTTTAAATAGTTTCAGGAGCAGGTAAGAATTACGCTTTTTCCTCGCCCCTTCTCCGTCTCTCTCTCCTCTCTCTCCGTGGCAGTCTCTCTCTCCCTCTCGGCTGGATAAAAAATTCTTTAGTCAAAGGCAGGAATGCAAAGTAGTGACAAGGAAGGGGCTGATATATGTCTCAGTAACGAGTCTGACAATCAGAATGTAGCTCTTGGAGAATAGATAGATTTTAATAAGTGTGTTTACATGAGCTCAAGGTCAGAACCAAGCTGCGCTGTGTTAAATGGTTTCTTAGTTGCTAGACAGAGAGAAAAAATGGACGATCACACACCATTCTTTGTAGATTATTATATCAAGGGTTCAGTCTCTGGCTCATCAAAGCTAAATGCCGCAAGACCTATCTAGTTGCTGTGAATTATGCCAGGGCGACAATGGAGAGCGTTTTTAATGGTACAATGCATTTCACCTACCAGATAGGGGGAGGCCGAGCCGGGGATGGGGATGTCTGCTGGGGCTGGGTGATGAGTATCAATGAACGGGGCGATTCTGAAAAGAGGCTGATGAAAATCGAGCCCGCCCTGCCCCGGCTGGGCTGGGAACAGTTCGCAGGGCTCTGCCGAGTGGGCGAGTGAGGCGCGCGAGCAGGGCGCCCGTCCCCCCTCAGCCCCGGAAAATGATCAAGTCAATCGTGTGGGCATGTTTCATTATTCATTGAACACAATCTTTTACAACGCTCCGTTTACGTGCCCGAGTTTGCTCCTGACGCCCGCGTTTCAATGTTTAAGGTAAGGAAAACAAAGGTGGGGGGGGGATCGCGTTTACAGTTTCTAACAGGTCTTATTTTTGCAGTTCCTGACCACCACGGCTTTAAGAATATCCTTCAACCGGGAGGGAGATCCATTGCTTTAAGACTTGCCTGGTAAGGACCATCGATTTGTAGTTTGTTGAACTATCATTTCTTTCTATATTTCCTTTTGTGATAGGGAACGGGGACGCCCCCTCTTGCAATCTGTCAGTGCCTGCACCAACTTTATCCTTTCTGGGGCATTTTCTCACCAGACTGACAGTCCTTAAGACAAGTATGCAGTTAAGCTGCTAAGGTAAGTCTTACGATATTAGAACTCCTTCTTCTGGCACGGATCTGAACTCTGCCTCTCTTTTCAGGGATGGAAGAAGCGAGCCTGTGCCTTGGAGTGTCTTCGGCGGAGCCGGAAGCTGAGCCCCACCTGAGTGGCCCCGTCCTCAACGGCCAGTATGCCATGAGTCAGAAGCTGCACCAGATCACCTCCCAGCTCAGCCATGCCTTCCCCGAGCTCCATCCCCGGCCCAACCCCGAGGAGAAGCCCCCCGCATCCCTGGAGGAGAAGGCCCACGTGCCCATGAGCGGCCAGCCCATGGGCAGTCAGATGGCGCTCCTGGCCAACCAGCTGGGCCGGGAGGTGGACACCAGCCTCAACGGGAGGGTGGACTTGCAGCAGTTCCTCAACGGGCAGAACCTGGGCATCATGTCCCAGATGAGCGACATCGAGGACGACGCCCGCAAGAACCGCAAGTACCCGTGCCCACTCTGCGGCAAGCGCTTCCGCTTCAACAGCATCCTCTCCCTGCACATGCGCACGCACACGGGCGAGAAGCCCTTCAAGTGCCCGTACTGCGACCACAGGGCGGCGCAGAAGGGGAACCTCAAGATTCACCTGCGGACCCACAAGCTGGGCAACCTGGGCAAGGGGCGTGGGCGTGTGCGCGAGGAGAACCGCCTGCTGCACGAGCTGGAGGAGCGCGCCATCCTGCGGGACAAGCAGCTGAAAGGCAGCCTGCTGCAGCCCCGGCCGGACCTGAAGCCCCCGCCGCACGCCCAGCAGGCCCCGCTGGCCGCCTGCACCCTGGCCCTGCAGGCTAACCACAGCGTTCCCGACGTGGCCCACCCGGTGCCCTCGCCCAAGCCTGCCAGCGTGCAGGAGGACGCGGTGGCCCCGGCGGCGGGCTTCCGCTGTACCTTCTGCAAGGGCAAGTTCAAGAAGCGCGAGGAGCTGGACCGCCACATCCGCATCTTGCACAAGCCCTACAAGTGCACGTTGTGCGACTTCGCGGCTTCGCAGGAGGAGGAGCTCATCAGCCACGTGGAGAAGGCACACATCACGGCCGAGTCGGCCCAGGGCCAGGGCCCCAACGGCGGTGGCGAGCAGTCGGCCAACGAGTTCCGCTGCGAGGTGTGCGGTCAGGTGTTCAGCCAGGCGTGGTTCCTCAAGGGTCACATGCGCAAGCACAAAGACTCCTTTGAGCACTGCTGCCAGATCTGCGGCCGGCGCTTCAAGGAGCCCTGGTTCCTCAAGAACCACATGAAGGTCCACCTCAACAAGCTGTCGGTGAAGAACAAGTCCCCCAGCGACCCCGAGGTGCCTGTGCCCATGGGCGGCATGTCCCAGGAGGCCCACGCCAACCTGTACTCCAGGTACCTCTCCTGCCTGCAGAGTGGCTTCATGACCCCGGACAAAGCCGGCCTGAGCGAGCCCAGCCAGCTCTATGGCAAGGGCGAGCTGCCCATGAAGGAGAAGGAAGCGCTGGGGAAGCTGCTGTCTCCCATCTCCAGCATGGCCCACGGCGTCCCGGAGGGGGACAAGCACTCCCTCCTGGGATGCCTCAATCTCGTGCCGCCGCTGAAATCCAGCTGCATCGAGCGGCTGCAGGCGGCTGCCAAGGCTGCGGAGATGGACCCCGTGAACAGCTACCAGGCTTGGCAGCTCATGGCCAGGGGCATGGCCATGGAACATGGCTTCTTGTCTAAAGAGCATCCGCTGCAGCGCAACCACGAAGACACTTTGGCAAACGCCGGGGTTCTGTTTGATAAGGAGAAGCGGGAGTACGTGTTAGTGGGAGCAGATGGCTCCAAGCAGAAAATGCCTGCTGATTTGGTTCACAGCACTAAAGTGGGCAGCCAGAGAGACCTGCCAAGTAAGCTCGACCCTTTAGAAAGCAGTCGGGATTTTTTGTCACACGGGCTGAACCAGACTCTCGAGTATAACCTGCAGGGTCCTGGGAACATGAAGGAGAAGCCCACCGAGTGCCCCGACTGCGGCCGGGTGTTCCGCACTTACCACCAGGTGGTCGTGCACTCCCGTGTCCACAAGCGGGACCGCAAGGGCGAGGAGGATGGGCTGCACGTGGGCCTGGATGAGCGGCGTGGCTCGGGCAGTGACCAGGAGTCCCAGTCGGTGAGCCGCTCCACCACGCCGGGCTCCTCTAACGTCACCGAGGAGAGCGGGGTCGGAGGCGGCCTCTCCCAGACCGGGAGTGCCCAGGAGGACAGCCCGCACCCCTCCTCGCCATCCTCCTCAGGTAGGTTAGCTGAGAAGCGGGGAGAAGCAGCTAGTGATGTGAGAACGTTTCTCCTTCGCTGCAGACATTGGCGAGGAGGCTGGGAGATCTGCCGGCGTCCAGCAACCAGCGCTGCTTCGCGACAGAAGCCTGGGCTCGGCCATGAAGGACTGCCCGTACTGTGGGAAAACTTTCCGGACATCCCATCACCTTAAGGTGCACCTGAGGATACACACAGGTGAGAAGTCTGAGTGCATCCAGGGGCACAGCCCTCTTTTTTTTCTTATATCAAAATCTTGCAGGTGAGAAACCCTACAAGTGTCCGCACTGTGACTATGCCGGCACGCAGTCAGCATCCTTAAAATACCACTTAGAGCGACACCATCGGGAGCGGCAGAACGGGGCTGGGCCGCTGTCTGGGCAACCCCCAAATCAAGACCACAAGGATGAGATGTCAAGCAAAGCTTCTCTGTTCATCAGGCCAGACATCCTGAGGGGGGCCTTCAAGGGTCTCCCTGGAATCGACTTCAGAGGAGGCCCTGCATCTCAGCAGTGGACATCAGGGGTTCTCTCCTCTGGAGATCACTCGGGGCAGGCCACGGGCATGTCTTCGGAGGTCCCCTCAGATGCTCTGAAAGGCACTGACCTTCCTTCCAAAAGCACCCACTTCTCTGAGATCGGAAGAGCTTATCAAAGCATTGTGAGCAACGGTGTGAATTTCCAAGGGTCCTTGCAAGCTTTCATGGACAGTTTTGTCCTCAGTTCCTTGAAGAAGGAGAAGGACATGAAGGACAAAGCCCTGGCTGACCCCCCTTCCATGAAAGTCCACGGAGTGGATGGTGGTGAGGAGAAACCCAGTGGCAAGTCCTCCCAGAGGAAGTCCGAGAAATCTCAGTATGAACCCCTGGACTTGTCTGTGCGGCCAGATGCCGCCTCCCTCCCGGGCTCCTCGGTAACTGTGCAGGACAGCATTGCATGGCACGGCTGCTTGTTTTGTGCTTTCACAACGTCCTCCATGGAGCTCATGGCCCTTCATCTCCAGGCCAACCACCTGGGCAAAGCGAAACGCAAAGATAACACCATCGGGGTCACAGTCAACTGCAAAGACCAAGCCCGGGAGGCGAGTAAGATGGCCCTGCTGCCCTCGTTACAATCAAACAAAGACCTGGGCCTCTCCAATATGATCAGCTCTCTAGACTCTGCTTCTGAGAAGATGGCCCAAGGTCAGCTCAAGGAGACTCTGGGAGAGCAGAAGAGCGGTGCATGGACCGGCCACGTGGACCCTGCATTTTGTAACTTCCCATCAGACTTCTACAAGCAGTTTGGTGTTTACCCAGGCATGGTTGGCTCAGGGGCCTCCAGTTCCTGCCCCAACAAGGAGCCTGATGGAAAGGCCCACTCTGAAGAGGATGTCCCCATCCTGATCCCCGAAACCACGAGTAAGAACACTACTGATGACCTCTCTGACATTGCCTCCTCAGAGGACATGGACTCCTCCAAGGGGGAGAACAACGATGAAGAGGATGTTGAAACCGAACCGGAAATGATGACCAAGCCACTGTCTGCCCTCAGCAAAGACAGCAGCAGCGATGGCGGGGACAGCCTGCAGCCCACAGGCACCTCCCAGCCCGTCCAGGGACTGGTCTCACCTTTATCCCAAGCACCGGAGAAGCAGTGGCACAGCCAGGGTCTTCTCCAAGCCCAGGACCCCTTGGCGGGCCTGCCAAAGCCGGAGCGGGGGCCCCAGAGCCTGGACAAGCCGATGAACATGCTGTCGGTCCTCAGGGCCTACAGTTCTGATGGCTTAGCAGCCTTTAACGGACTTGCAAGTAGCACAGCAAATTCTGGATGTATCAAGAGGCCAGACTTGTGTGGTAAGTTTTAGAATCCTCTTCCTATAGTTCATTTCCCAAAACATCAGTGCTGAATTGTGCATTTAAAAAAATGAGGTAGACTTATCCATGAGCAACTTTTGAATGAAATATTTGAAAAAACCCTCAATGCTGTATCTGCAATGTAGACAATCATAAAAGTCCATTTTGTTTAGAAGTTTTAGAACTCATACTTTTGTGTTCTAATTTGCATTATAATGTACTAAAATGCCTGTACAGAAGGCATGGAAAAGGGGGTGGTCGCTCACCATGTGAACTACTCCTGTTTGCCATCTAGAACTTGAAGGGGGGAAAATCGACTTACAAAACAAAAATGAAAAGAGACATGGTAACTTGCAAATTCTTCAGTATTTTCAATTTATGCAAAAGATGCCTAAAGACAATTCCTTACTGCTTTGCTAAGCCAAATCTGCTTTCTTAAACTTTTCTTTTATTGACTTAGAGGATACTAAAATCATATCACACTAACAACAGTATGGAAATAAAGCGACCTTCTCTCCAAAGAGGGAGATGGTTTCTGGGTGTTTGTGACTCATTTTTAGACAAACCAAATGGCAGTTACTGTGACTTTGGCCTTCTGCGCTTGCCTTCTGTTTGTCTGTCTGTTCACCTGTCTGTCTGTTGCTCTAACAAGACATGTACATTGTGAAGTCCCTGAACAGTAGTGGTGTGACCCTGTGCATCTTGGATTCATGCTTGTCTGATCCTGTAGCAAACTGACACTTCTTTATCTCCTTAAAGCATATGGGTACCCCAAAGGAATTCCAGATTTCCGAACATCATTGTAAGTTTAAGGACTAGGTTTGGATCAAATGAATGTTTGGGTGGGCAGGGGGAATCAAAGTCATTGTCTTGGCACCCTGATATCTGTATTTGGAAGCCTTTCTCCGAAAAGAAGCTCCATGCATTCTTCCCTTTGAAACCAGCTCCAAATATCCTCACCAGAGACAAATGACCATGATACATTTCCAACTGTAATTTATGAATGGATTTCTGTAATTTTACTTCACCTGTGGAAGGAAGGCAGGAAGGCAGGAAGGCAGGAAGGGAGGAGGGCAGGATGGAAAGAAGGAAGGAAGGAAGGGAAGGGAAGGAAAGAAAAGGGAAGGAAGGGGGGGAAATAGAAGAGAGTATTTTTGAACCTCAACATCCTGTTGTTCGTTTAAGCACAGAGAAGAATTCAGGAAGCTAGACTCTGGGTTCATAATTTAGATTGATATATTTCTTTTATTCCTCTTCTTCCCTAATTCACTAGGAACTGAATCAAGCGGTCAGAAATATTTTTTTGAATTGTCGAAAATCACTAAATGGATTTCTGACAGCTCAAAAAAATATTGACAGTTCCTTATGCTGAATGATTCACAAGGCCCCATTAACCACTACCCCCAGATCTATTTTTAGCCACATACAATTCATTACTTTTGAAGCTGTTAAAAACAATATTTAAAAGAAGGGAAAAAAGCGTTTTATGTTAGTCCAAATTTTTTCCCCTTTTTTTTTTAAACTGGGGGAGCAATGTTGAAGGCTTTTTTTTCTTTTTTTCATTGTTGTTTTAGGTTTGTGATCGGGGTGGTTTCTTTTTTATTGTTGTTTAGAGTCTTTTTTTTTTTTAAGTCTATTTTCAGTTCTTTCAACTACCTACGTAGGACCATAGTCCCTGCCAGGAATCCATGCATCAGAAAAGATCAAAACCTGGCATGTTCATGAGCTCATTATTATTGAAATGAGCTCATATTACCCCTATTAATTTTCCCATCTTCCTATCAGTAATGAAGGAAGGCTGCCTGGCTCGAGGAAGTTTGCCCAGTGGTATCCTTTCGCACCAGGCGAGGTTGAATGGGAAGCCAACGTCAGGGAGCCTGCCGGGTCTTGAGAGCCTTTTATCTCTGGGCTGCAAGCTCCTAGGAACTTCTCACCTTTTCCCAAAACAGCAGCACACGACACGTCCCTGACATTTCCCCGCTATGTGCAAACCGTGTTGCCCAGTCCACCCTTCAGCCTTTGGGCAGCAGATCCTGGGATGTAAGTTGTGCCCCCCACCCCTCGCCTCTTTCATGGGGCTTGGGGACCCTCATGTCAGCCAAGCTTGAAGGCTTCCTGGTTGCTTCTGCAGCAGAGGGTTCAGGCCCCTTGTTCCGCCTTCCACTCCTGGGAAGATGCTGAAATTGACTCTGGCCACGAGCTGCCTATTTTTAGAGAGTGTGAGTTCTGCATTCCATTTGGCCCCATTTCTTCTGTGTCCTCTTGCTTTAGTTTGGAAGTAGGCAGGAAAAGACCCTCCCTGGCTCTTGCATTTGCTTGGGGGTGGGGCCACTGCCCTCTTGCCTCTAGGATGGGCCTGACTCTGCCAGTTCTCATCCCACTCCCCCCATATCTGGCCCACCATAATTGCAGTCCTCTTCTTATTTTCTTGCGGGCTACTGTGATATCCCAGAAGGTCCAGACATATTCATCCTTTCTAAAAGTTACAACCTAGGAGGAACACAAATCCAAATGGGCTGTTTTTTTTTTCTTAAATAGTGTAATTCACTCTCTTTTTAGCATGGCAAGAAGCACAAGTGACATTTGTAAGCTTCAAACCCCCACTAGCTTCCCTTTGCAAGGGTAGAAGTGATATTAGCACAATGAATAAAATATTTCTAATGTTTATTCCTCCTTCTCTTCTTCACTCAAAGTAGGTATGGGTTTCTAAATCCGCCTACCAGGCTGATCACTATTTCTCCTTAAGAATCTGGGCTTTGTCAGACCAAAGCATCATTCCTAGATTTCTCATCTCAGATGGATAAAGTTGAGGGCTGGTTTTGTCTGGTTAGTAGACCTAAATCCCCACTTTCATGATTATAGAAACAGGCTTATAGGAGGAGCTAATGTTCCCATGTTTCTTAAGGAAGGGCTCTGTTCTCAAGGGGTGTAAAAGTGTTTGAACAAGCATCAGAAATACCTAGTTCAAATCATATAAACTCCCCACAGATCTCAGCAGCTCCTCCAACCCTTGCTGTTGATTTGGAGAAGGTGGCATCTCACCCTATTCTGTGGGTGATACTCATATTGCAGGCTGTACTTTCAGGATCTTCCATCATTTCTGCATGCCTTCTTCCTAACTTTTAAAACTCTGGTCCTAAATTCCTTGGTGCCATAGAGCCAGGGTCCTGGCCAGTGTGCCCTGCCCATCCTAACAGCCAATGGATTCCTAACTCTGGTGCAGAAGGAGAGCCACCGAGGGGAGAAGCCGACCCAGCCAGTTGGGTGGGGAGACGCCTGTTGCATATGACAGTGTCGAGAGCTTCAGTGGGAATTTTCTAAAGCTCTTTCCACAGAGGACAGCACACGGCCTGTCAGAGACATATTACAATAATCCCAAGGAAGAGGTTAAGCCATCTTGGATTAAGCCAGAGGACAGGCATCTTTGCTTCCACAGTGGGTCAGATCCCACTAGGGGTCTGATCTCATTATAGGAAATCCCACTCCAATCAAATCCTTAGTTTCTTGAGGTGACTTCCAGTCTCCAGGCATGGGTCACATGTCTTTATTCTGTCAAAGAGCATAATGTACAAGGGTACTCCAGTGCCATCGGAGAATTTGGATATGCCCTTGGTTTTATTGGAATGTTTGACCTTGGTTTTGTAATGGGATAGACTCCACATGAGTATTTAAAGGTGGAGAGGGGAAGACCAGAGCAGTGTTTGCATCCATGGACAAAGCAAGGCAGATAAGCCCAGTCTAGTCTGAGAAATGCTAATGCACTGTTGGGTCGGCACTTGGCTGGGAAGGGGCAGGCTTCCCTGTGCACACAGCACCAAGGCTGGTCTGCACAGCACCCATGGGGCCCACTGCATGGAACGGTTAAAAAGTGTGTTTCATCTGGGAGTTTGTGGATTTGGACAGCAACCAGATCACCCTTACTCCTTGCCTTTCAAACCTAAGAGAGATGGCCAGGGTGTGGAGTTGTTGTGTGCCAGGTCTCCCAGTCAGGCTTTGCACTGTGTCCTTTGGTGGACCCAGGGGTAGGCAGGACAGAGAAGAATGAATGACAGATGAACGGGAAAGCAGGGAAAAGAGCACACTCCCCTTTGCCCCAAGGAGCTCTGCTCTGTAGTGACTGCCACTCAGGGAAGGCTGGCTGAACTGGTAGCATCTGTAAGCAGGCTGAGGGCAGGCACTGCGGCTCACACCTGTAATCCCAGCACTCTGGGAGGCTGAGGCAGGGGCGTTGCATAAGCCCAGGAGTTCAAGGCCACTGTGAGCTAGGATCATGACATTGCACTCGAGCCTGGGTGACAGAGTGAAACCCCTTCTGTAAAATAAACATGAAATAAATATCAGCAAGTTGATTGTGGGCACGAGGCCCTATGTGCAGTGGCTACCAGACCTAGTGACCCAGTGGGCCTGGGAGGAAGTGAGGGAGAATGCAAGCCCATTAACAGCAGTCATCCTAACATCCCCAGCTTATCATCCTCAGGTTATTGGGCAACTGGCTTCCCCAACCCAAATTATACCTGAGACTATGGAATAAAGGTCTTCTGGGCTTCCACATTAGTGAAATAATTGGGACCCCCCCCCCTCCCAAGAATTCGGGTCCATTGAAACCTATTCAAATTACATATTTTTATGTGTGATGAGATGAACCAGGACAACCAAAGCTGAACTCTCTTAAAATGTGACTTATCTTTTCCCTAAGCCTTATAGATTTCTTGGCATAGGCAGTCGGAGAATACCTACTTTTTTTTTTTTTTTTTTTTTTTTGGAGATGGAGTTTTGCTCTGTTGCCTGGGCTGGAGTGCAGTGTGCGATCTCGGCTCACGGCAACTTCCGTCTCCTGGGTTCAAGCGATTCTCCTGCCTGTCTCCCAAGTAGCTGGGATTACAGGTGCACGCCACCACACCTGGCTAATTTTGTATTTTTAGTAGAGACAGGGTTTCATCATGTTGGTCAGGCTGGTCTTGAACTTCTGACCTCAGGTGATCCGCCCACCTCAGCCTCCCAAAGTGCTGGGATTATAGGCATGAGCCACCGCGCCTGGCCAATACCTACCCTTTTACGAGCTACTCAGTCTAAAGCAACAGGCAGCAAATATTTTCTTAAAGGGCCAGAGAATAAAAGTGTTGGCTCACAGGCCATGGGGTGTCTGTGGCGACCACCCAACTCCGCTTTGGAAGTAGCACCACAGCTACCATAGACAATAGGAAAATGATGGCTGTGGTTGCGTTCTATTACAACTTTAGGTACTGACAGGCGATGCACTGGAATTGGCCCACAGGGTCTTATTTGGTCAACCCCTGCTCTGGTGTAAAGAGGGATGTGTTCCCGTGGTCATCCCTAGGGAATGAGTGGTGCAAACACTGGTCCTCTGTTATTCTGCTGGACAGTGAGATGGTGATGGGAGACCCCTCATCATCAGTGGCAGGGCCCCATCCATTGTCTGGTAATGCCAAAGCCAGAGATGTGAGAGAGACTTTACAGTGGTAGAGGACTTGTTGACCCAGATGGGCCGATGCCTTGTTTCTGGGAAGCCACACCTCTGTCTATGCATTAAAGACTTCCAGGAGAACACCCCAGCACAGTGCAACCCAGAGCTGCCCCCTCATAGCCAGCACACACAGAAGAGGAAGCGGGCAGTGGCTGTGTGTTGTCTCTGATGCAAGCTTGCTCTGTGAAAGCCTGTTTCCTCACTGATGGAAGGAAGCGTAGGGATGAAATAGATGATAGAGATAAAAGAGCTTGGATCAGTGCTTCTCAGTTGAGTTTGCATGACGTCGTGGAGCTCAGCATCCACGTGAAACTGTTGCAAGGAAATGATGTCAGTGTGCAAACATCTTCGGGTCACAATCGTCCCTTAAGCACGGCAGGCATCAACCTTACCTCCATCAGTGTTAGAGAGGCACGTTTCATTTCCTCACTTCTGCCGTGATGCATGGTTGATAGCTCTTTCTTGGTATGTGGAGAAGTTTGCTTTGAAGATGATTCTGGCAATTTTGTGATGACCTCCCATCCCAATGGTTACACTATTTCTGTGTCCACTCCATTCTCTTCCTGATACCAGGCAAGTGCTTGGGGGTAGGAAATGAGTCCTGCCCTGCCTCAGTCTTTGACCAAGAAACGGCAAAGGTCTGCAGTCAATTAGAGACTTGGAAGGAAGCCATGGCTGGGGTATGAAATACACAGTGAGGGCCGCATATGTGCAGACACCCTGAGTATAGGCTGTGATACACAGGCTATGGCCATTGGTACATTTTTCATCTTGTGCAAGAGTCTACAGTGTGGCCCAGAAGCCAGCAGGTTCTAATGAAGAAGGGAGGTGAAGGTAGGAAAATGGCATAGGAAGACAACCACAAAATCCCAATCTGCCGAGTGTGTGGGAGTGCAGGCTGTACCCAGCCAGCACAAGAAGGCAATTGGCTTGAGGGTGTGGGAGACCTGGGGCATCTCCACTGCAAGATCTTTTTGTCTCTGTTGCTGCCTTACTTTATTCAAAGACAAATGTGCTCTCATACCTCTTCCTTCTCTTTTTTGTGAGCTGATTCTCACATGGATTGGCCTCAGAGACTATGGATAAAGCACACCTTTGCATTCACCTCCTTTGCCCAATTGGATAATTTACAGATTAGCTATTGACCTCTATGGTCTGGCCTGCTCTCATTTGTACTGTGTGTCCGGGGCCTGACATTAGACCCCAGGAGGGAGGACCATTTGGCCTGCCTTGAAGTCCAAGGGCAGAACCTTGTGAGTTAATGCAAATCACCGCCCTGTTCTGCCCCTGCTGGCTGCCTCACAACCTGCTGCAGAGCTTTTCTGTTTGACTCTGGAGGGACAAACACAGGCGATGTCCCCTAGGATCTCTTGCAGAAATCAGCACCTGGAGTGGGCTCTCCCCAGCCCTCATCCTGAGCCCTGCTGTGTGCACTGTGTCTGATGGAGAGGCAGCCTCTCTGGATGGCAGCTCTCTCCATATTCCAAAGGCATTCTTCTCCTGTTCTCCTTCCCTCTTTTTAAATTAAATGGGAATGCCACTGACGTGATGTCGTTTGCACTGCAGGATGACAGAACTGTTGTGTGAATACCATTGTATTTGCCAAATGGTCCACTCGTCATTTCAGAACAAACAAATGGATGGTGTCTGTAAGTCGGCAAACACTGGTGACATTTAGCCTTGTTTATGTTCCTTTCCTTTTGCTGCATATTTTTGGCTCCAAAAGCTACTGGCTGAATCAACAGGGCCTCTGAATCAGGAGAGAAGTCTGGTAGCATTAATTTTAGTTGCTATGTCCATATTCTCTTCAGACTGCATGAATCCTACTGCTCAGGACCAAGTCTAGGTGAGAGGAGAGGGCAATCAACCTCTTTGGTTTCGGATGTTGTGTGCAAAGCCCAGGGTTCAAATAAGCAGTAATTATCTCCTATTACTTAGTGCTGATCAACAGCACCTCTACGTCTAATTGCCAACCTGCCCTAATCATGTTGACTATTCTTGCTTTAGCCAGAGACAGAAGGACCAAATTTTATAAATAACACTTTATTGTCATTATTCCATTAAACGATTAGGGGATGTGGCCCTGCCCTTGCTTTCAAATGCCTCTAGCCCTGATGGTTTCTGGATTATTTAATAAATCTGCACATTTTCTTGCAGGTAAGTGACACTCCCTGTCCTAGTCGGTCTATCTGGACTTGCCCTTGTCTGTTCGTGGTCCTCGGTGGTTATCTGCAGCTTGTTAATCGTGTAAAGTCAAGAGAAGAATGTATACACATATGTGTGTTGAATAATTACTATTGGCATAGGTATGTGTATACACACGGTGCACCAATCTACAGTATATATAGCAGAGAATCAGAGGCTAAAAATATTACCCCATATGTTCCAGTATTAGTCATGGATTGCAAAGGCTTAGTAACTTGAGCAGGAGAGAAAACTCCCTCAAAGTCATAAATCCTGAGTGACAACTGCTGCTGGATGACAGATCCCTTCACCTGTGGACAACCTGGCTGGGGGTGGGGGGCTGTTCCACCAGCTCACCTGAGCATGTAGAGGTGGGTCCTGCAGTGGTCTCGTGGGTATTACTGCTTGTGTCTGATTGTCCTGTATTTTGTAACACTTTAGAAGAATACAGAAAAGTGCAGTAATTCTCTTTCTCCATAGTATTTAAGCAGAAATATTGCTAGTTTAATATTGTGTCAGGTCGTCCTATTAACCAGGAGCAGATGACAGTAAAATTTCAGTGAATAGCACCTTGACATCTACAACTTAAAAATGGTGATTGAAGCAAAATATGTAAACTTGTACGGGGTGATCGTGTGCTTTGGAACAGAGTATTGTTGAAGTAATTAGAAGATATATTAAGGTGTTCCTGGTAATGAAGGCATGTAAGTTATAATAATTGTAGCTTTCTGAATAAGTGTCAAACTATATCTTTAAGTGTGCTGTATGCTGAGTTACAAGTTAGGTCATTTATGAATGGAATGTAAAATAATACTAAAAATGCTTCAATAACTTATCTTGGTATTGCTAATAAAAAAAAAAAGCTGTGAAACATTAGTGCAGTTTGGAGTCATTATGTTAATTCATTC